CTGCCTTCAGTTGCAGGCTTCTTTGCACTGTTTCGTATGTCCTTTTCCCAGGCACCCGAGCAAGGGCCACTGGTTATGACACAGGCACTGAGGAGGAGCCTTGAATCAAGGGCAGAGCTCTGACTTTAAACTTTGACTCCCCAGGTGTGACCTATAGCCAGTCGTTGTCTGATCTGTGCCCCACTTTCTCATGTCCAAAATGAGAAGACTGAACCAGTCCTCTCCAATGCCTTTCGTATGGCTTTAAGATGAGGTATGTACCTCTCACTTGGAGGAGGGGCTGGCAAAACCACTTGAATTTTAATTTGAATTGAGGCATATTGGCAGAGGTTGTAAAATGTCCTCACATGGTTCAAGGAAGATGATGATGCCCTGCCTGCTCCTGGTGCCCCTTTCAGAGAGGTTAAAAGCCTTTCCATTATTTTAACTTTTTTTTTTTTTTTTTTTTTGAGACAGGGTCACGCTCTGTTGCACAGGCTTAAGTGCAGTGGCGCGATCTCGGCTCACTGCAACCTTCGCCTCCTGGGTTCAAGTGATTCTCGTGCCTCAGCCTCCCAAGTAGCTGGGATTACAGGCATGTAATCACGCCCAGCTAATTTTTTTGTATTTTTTAGTAGAGACAAGGTTTCGCCATGTTAGCCAGGCTGGTCTCGAACCCGTAACGTCAGGAGATTCACCTCCCTCAGCCTCTCAAAGTGCTGGGATTACAGGCATGAGCCACCGCGCCCGGGCTCTGGTTCTATTTTCATGATGCTATTTACAAGAGTAGGTGGAGCGCTCCTTCTATGGAACTTTTCATTTGGTAAATTGTGTGACTGTGGAAGTAAACCATGTCTGAAAGCTTAGGTATCTTCTTTCCGGCCTCAATTTCCTCTCTTCCTCTAAAAGCGAACTTCTTTCGCCTAGTTTGACCCTCGAGGCTTCCCATTTCTTTTGCCCCCCCCCTCCCCCCCGACGCATGCGCGAAAACGCGCTGACCTTTCAGCTTCGCGCTAGTGCTGTTTTTTTTTTTTTTTTTTTTTTAGCAATGGCGGTTCCCGGCGTGGGGCTCTTGACCCGTTTGAACCTGTGTGCCCGGAGAAGAACTCGAGTCCAGCGGCCTATCGTCAGGCTTTTGAGTTGCCCAGGAACTGTGGCCAAAGACCTTAGGAGAGACGAGCAGCCTTCAGGGAGCGTGGAGACAGGTGATGGCGCCGGTTTGCCCTGTAGTTCCGTCGTGTGGTGGAAATGTTTTTGTCTCGTTCATAGGCTTTGAAGACAAGATTCCCAAAAGGAGATTCTCTGAGATGCAAAATGAAAGACGAGAACAGGCACAGCGGACTGTTTTAATACATTGCCCAGAGAAAATCAGTGAAAACAAGTTTCTTAAATATTTATCCCAATTTGGACCTATTAATAATCATTTCTTCTATGAAAGCTTTGTAAGTATTTGAAAAACAATCTAACTTAACGTGTGTTCTGTTTTTTCTTATGTTTTTGGTATAGGGTCTCTATGCTGTCGTAGAATTTTGCCAAAAGGAAAGCATAGGTTCACTGCAGAATGGGACTCATACTCCAAGCACGGCCATGGAGACTGCAATTCCATTCAGATCACGTTTCTTCAATCTGAAGTTGAAAAACCAGACTTCTGAACGGTCACGCGTACGGTCAAGTAATCAGTTGCCACGTTCAAACAAGCAGCTTTTTGAATTACTTTGTTATGCAGAAAGTGTAAGTTTTTAGGTGTACCTCAACTTTTAGAATCTATTTTGTTGGTTTTGTTTCGGCTAGCTAGATAGACGATCAGCTGAACACTCTCTTGAAGGAGTTCCAGCTAACAGAGGAGAACACTAAGCTCCGATATCTCACCTGTTCTCTTATTGAAGACATGGCCGCCGCGTATTTTCCAGACTGCATAGTCAGACCCTTTGGCTCCTCAGTCAACACTTTTGGGAAGTTAGGATGTGATTTGGACATGTTTTTGGATCTAGATGAAACCAGAAACCTCAGCGCTCACAAGGTAAGTCTATTTCTTTTGACCACTATAATCATAGCTCCTATTTAGAAATGTGTTTATTTTTCAGATCTCAGGAAATTTTCTGATGGAATTTCAAGTGAAAAATGTTCCTTCAGAAAGAATTGCAACTCAGAAGATCCTGTCTGTGTTAGGAGAGTGCCTTGACCACTTTGGCCCTGGCTGTGTGGGTGTGCAAAAAATATTAAATGCCCGGTGTCCGCTCGTGAGGTTCTCACACCAGGCCTCCGGATTTCAGTGTGATTTGACTACGAACAATAGGTATGACCGCTTACATTTATTATTTTAAATATTTGAACATTTTTCTTATTTTTATTTTTTGAAGGATTGCCTTGACAAGTTCCGAACTCCTTTATATATATGGTGCCCTAGACTCAAGAGTGAGAGCCTTGGTGTTCAGTGTACGGTGCTGGGCTCGAGCACATTCACTAACAAGTAGTATTCCTGGTGCATGGATTACAAATTTCTCCCTTACAATGATGGTCATCTTTTTTCTCCAGAGAAGATCACCCCCTATTCTTCCAACACTAGATTCCTTAAAAACCCTAGCAGGTAAGACTAGAAAGAAACTTCTCCATTTTCTTAACACGTGAAATATTTTTTGTTTGTGTTTAAGATGCAGAAGATAAATGTGTAATAGAAGGCAACAACTGCACATTTGTTCGTGACTTGAGTAGAATTAAACCTTCACAGAACACAGAAACATTAGGTAAGTGTCTTTCTGTTTACTTGATCCTTTCTCCTCTGATTGTCCTTGTTTTATTTTCTTACAGAATTACTACTGAAGGAATTTTTTGAGTATTTTGGCAATTTTGCTTTCGATAAAAATTCCATAAATATTCGACAGGTAAATAATGTTTTACTATTTAGTTATTAGTAACTCATTTTTTCTTCTGTGTAATAATCTATAGGGAAGGGAGCAAAACAAACCTGATTCTTCTCCTCTGTACATTCAGAATCCATTTGAAACTTCTCTCAACATAAGCAAAAATGTAAGTCAAAGCCAGCTGCAAAAATTTGTAGATTTGGCCCGAGAAAGTGCCTGGATTTTACAACAGGAAGATACAGATCGACCTTCCATATCAAGTAATCGGCCCTGGGGGCTGGTATCCCTATTGCTACCATCTGCTCCAAACAGAAAGTCCTTTACCAAGAAGAAAAGCAATAAGTTTGCAATTGAAACAGTCAAAAACTTGCTAGAATCTTTAAAAGGTAACAGAACAGAAAATTTCACAAAAACCAGTGGGAAGAGAACAATTAGTACTCAGACATGATGGCTGCTACATTGTGTAAAGAACTGGGCTTAGCCTATCAAATGGTCTGTGGACTTACTTGGAAAAACTGATTTGAAACTTTCACAGATCTCAGCTTTCATCTGATGTCACTTTTCATGATCTTCTCATTGGCCCCCTTAACCTGGTCTGAAGTTCTGGGATGTTTTCAGTTTGATCAGTCTGATACTCAGTGGCACTTTATTAAAACATCAGCTGTGGAGTGTGGCGGTGCACACCTGTAGTCCCAGCTGCTCAGGAGGCTGAGGCAGGAGGATCTCTTGAGCCCAGGATTTTGAATCCATCGTGGACAACATAGCAAGATTCCATCTCTAAAAAAAATGAAAATAAACATAAGCCACAAGGAATGGGTGAAAGATTATTGTAATGTGCTTTAACTAAATAGGTAAATATACTAAACAAATGCTAAAACTCAGTTTTAGGATGAAACCATTGTTGATATCCACATCAGTCCCTGTTTAGAAAACATTTAAAATGACTTTTAGTTATGTACAGTACGTTGGCAATGAATACATTAAGCTTCAAAATTTGGTAGTGCTCTCGAATATGTATATTTGTATTTTTCAAGCGAAGTTCTCTTATTCACATATAAATTAAAGTGGGTTGGTACTGATATCAAAAAATGTTTATGTTTTTAGAACAGACATTTCAGTCACTGCATTCTTAGGTATTCCAAACCAAATATGATGACATCAATAGATTGCATTTTAAAAATATTGTTTGATTTTTCTATTTTCAAAAATAAAATTCTGTTTCTAACTAAAATGTGATATTCCCAGTATTCCTTCACATCTCTTTTGAGAACTCCCCTCTTCCTGCAGGAAAGAGACATATTTGTCTCTCAGTATATGCAGAAAATTGGTTCCAGGACCATCCACGTACACCCAGATCTGCACACACTGAACTCCTTCAGTCCTGTGGAGCCCGTGCATGGGAGAATTCCACCTTGCACATAAGCAGATTTTGCATCCTGTGAAAGTACTGTATTTTCTTTCTTTCTTTTTTTTTTTTTTTTTTTTTTGAGACAGAGTCTCGCTCTGTCGCCCAGGCTAGAGTGCAGTGGCGCAATCTCGGCTCACTGCAAGCTCTGCCTCCCAGGTTCACGCCATTCTCCTGCCTCAGCCTCTCTGAGTAGCTGGGACTATAGGTGCCCGCCACCACGCCCGGACAATTTTTTTGTATTTTTAGTAGAGACAGGGTTTCACCATGGTCTCGATCTCCCGACCTCGTGATCAGCCCACCTCAACCTCCCAAAGTGCTGGGATTACAAGCGTGAGCCACCATGCCTGGCCGAGAATACTGTATTTTCAATCCAAGTTTGGTTGGAAAAAATCTGTGTGTAAATGGACTTCGCAGTTGAAACCCATGTTGTTCAATGGGCAACTGTATATTGAAATTTAATTTCCATTACATTCTCTGTGGAGCAACTTTTTTGCTTTGTTTCGTTTTGTTTCTGAGACGGAGTTTTGCTCTTGTTGCCCAGGCTGGGGTGCAATGGCACAATCTCAGCTCACTGCAACCTCCGCCTCCCGGATTCAAGTGATTCTCCTGCCTCAGCTGGGATTACAGGCGCCCACCACCAAGCCCAGCTAATTTTTGTAGTTTTAGTAGGGACAGGGTTTCACCATGTTGGCCAGGCTGATCTCGAACTCCTGACCTCAGGTGATCGCCCACCTTGGCCTTCCAAAGTGTTGGAATTACAGGCGTGAGCCACTGCACCTGGCTTCTGTGGAGTAACTTTCTATTTAAGAAGCAAGTAAGGCCTGGGCATAGCGGCACATGCCTGTAGTCCCAGGTACTTGGGAGGCCGAGGCACAAGGACTGCTTGAACCTGGGAGGCAGAGGCTGCAGTGAGCTGAGATCACAGCACTGTACTCCATCCTGGGCGACAGTGAGACTCTCTCAAAGGAAAAGAAGCAAGTAGTATAGTGTTTAAAAACAGACTTGAGCGAGACTGGCTCAATGACAAGTTACTCAGTCTCTTGGGGCCCCTGTTTGATCTGTAAAATGGGGATCATGATCAGATCAATGTGAGGATTAAGCGAGGGATGTAGGAAAATGCTAGGTCAGTGCATTTTCCTGGCGCGAAGTAAATGTTACTTCTCTTTAACTGTTGCCTTTCGGTGTTTGTGGTATGTAATTACCTTTTTTGCTACTCAAAATTCAGATTTAGAGTTTGTAGTACTTTAAAAATTTTTCCCATTTAAATTTTATGTCAGAAATTATAATGGGTTCTGCATGGGATATTTTAAGAAACTCAGCATTGTTATGAAGCAAATGAATTCTGTGTCCTTGTGTCTGTGCTATTGGATTGCACATTTGACACCAACAAATATCAGTGTTCTGTACAGGCGATGTCTTTAAAAGCCATTTTTCATTTGTTCTTTATTTTGTTGGGCTAGAAATCCATATTGATTTAAAAAGCTTAAAAAGCATAAACCACTTAAGGGTTTCTAAATGAAATTTTTTTTTCTGTTCACAGATATTTAGTCAGATATTTTCTTTTTTAGGTTGGTGCTAGGTGTAATATGGTTATTTAAGCACATAAAGTATGTGTATGGGTTAGCATTTTCTTTTCTTTTTGGTAATTTGTAGGACAGCCTTGACACTAGGCTGTTTTACTTTTCAGAATCAGATTTAATTATGTGATTAATTTTAAATCTACAAAGACTTGTTTTTTGTTTTTTTTTTTGAGAGCAAATCTTGCTCTGTCACCCAGGCTAGACTGCAGTGGTGCGATCTCGGCTCACTGCAACCTCTGCCTCCTGGGTTCAAGCGATACTCCTGCCCCAGCCTCCCAAGTAACTGGGATTACAGGCGCCTGCCACCATGCCTAGCTAATTTTTGTATGTTAGTAGAGACGGGGTTTCACCATGTTGGCCAGGCTGGTCTTGAATTCCTGACCTCAAGTGATCTACCTGTCTCAGCCTCTCAAAGTGCTGGGATTACAGGTTACAGGTGTGAGCCACCGCACCTGGCCTACAAAGACCCTTTTTTTTTTTTTTTTTTGAGATGGGTCTCCCTCTGTCACCCAGGCTGGAGAGTGCAGTGATCTTGGCTCACTGAAACCTCCACTTCCCGGGTTCAGGTGATTCTTCTGCCTCAGCCTCCTGAGTAGCTGGGATTACAGGTGCATGCCACCACACCTGGCTAAGTTTTCTATTTTTAGTAGAGATGGGGTTTTACTCTGTTGGCCAGGCTGGTCTCGAACTCCTGACCTCAGGTGACCTGCCCACCTCGCCCTCCCAAAATGCTGGGATTACAGGCATGAGCCACCACGCCTGGCTGCAAAGACCTTTTAATACACAGTTTTAAAGTCTGTTCAACTGAATATAGACTACAGACAAATATATTTTCTCATAACTTTAGTGTATCACAACCCAGATTTTTAAAATATTTTTATTACGTGATAGTGATAACTAGCAATTATTTGTCATTGCTGTTTCTTAATTAAAAATAATTGCAATGTTAAGTAAAACTTTTTTCAAGTTTTTTTCTTCTATAACTATTACTAGGCTTTCATTCAGTAGCTTTCACCTGTAATGAGTTTTACTAAGTATGTGAAAGTAATTTTGATAGGAGACTACCCAGATCAAAACGATTTCAGCTATAGCCCACTAGTATAATTCCTGGAGCTATTATCCATCTTTAGAAAATTTGAGAATTAGCCAGAGACTTTCTAGGAAATAACGATTAGCCTGAAACGTTATAGGAAAACTGTGTGTAATTATCTCATTCACCTTCAGTTACCATAAAGGAGAAGGGAAAATAAAGTTGAGTTGAAATAAGACTTTTTTCTGCTGTCATTTCCTATTGGCGTCT